GAAATAAAGAGCTTTAAAAACTCAAGTATTACTCCAAGAAAACAAACCCAGCATGGTTTGTGTGTATAATGTGAGACATGACTGAAGGCTTACAGAATCAGAGTTTTGGAGGCAGAAGGGGCCTTTCTTATCTCCAGCCTTCCTTCACTTTGCCCCCAGGTGTCTCTGAAGGCACCCAGTCCCTGGGAGATGGAAAGAGTTTGCTCCCAAAGCTACCTATAAGCCATAGTTGGCAATTCCATTTTTCTTGGGGTCTTAAGTTTTACCTTAAAAATTCATTTTAACCTTTCATTCAACTACTTCATATATTTTTAATAGAAAAATAAGACTTTAGGTTTCCCACCTACAAGGAATATGTAACACAATAACCCCCTGACTTTACAAATCTCCTTTGCACAGTCCCAGGGGTGAGTATATTTTAATGAGAGGAACATGGAAGGTTGACTTGCTGAAAAATGTGAAATTTTACAGATAAAGCAACTGAGATCAAGAGAGGGCAAGGAACTAGGTCAGGGTCACATAGCAAAACAGTGACATAAGTGAGGTTTCTGACAACTGACTTGATGACCTTCCTACCACTGGCTGCTTGTCTCTCACCACTTGGGAGTGAATGGCATTCTTCTACCTGTGGAACAGGAATTAAAAGAAATTAAAGAATGTGTAAGCAAAAACTCAGTTGTATGTAAGAAAACCCAGTTGCCCCAGAGGAAGAGAAAGAGGTGGAGTCCTTTAAAAATTAACTGCCTGTTTCTCTGTCTGTGGCTAGTGAGCCTTATCTCTCCCTTTCCCAGGCATTGTGAAGACCCTGTTTCTCTAGCTGTGCAGCTGCAAGGTCACTAGACAGATAAACCCAAGTTGCAAAACATGTTTTTCCTTGAAAAGTAAGAAATGATGTAATGCATGTCTCAATTGAATAACTGTCTTTGTTTCTCACTTCTGTAATATGCTTCCCCCTGAACAGATCTCTCCCTCCCCCCTCTCCACCCCCAAAATGCTTAAAAGGTAACCTGACTCTTTGTTCTGGGCTCAGTCCTTTGGATATTAATCTGACTGGGTTGGCTGGTGCACCTAAATAATACATATATCCTCCTCAACCCCATCGGTCTCTCTGATTCCTAAATCATCCCCAAACATTTCTGGTGGCCCATATGGGGATTGGAGATAACAGATTTACTGTCTCCTTTGCCCATGGGACTAGGGCCCTGGGGCTGTGGAAGACCTGGCATCCAAGGCATGCCATGGGGGAGTTTCACCCGGATGGAGACTGGCTCTCCCCGCATCCTGCCCAGCAGTGCAACTGAACCTGAGATGGGGCTGCAGGATGACACCAGCACTTCAGGAACCGCGGTAAGGAGAAAGGGCCCAAGGTAGGAAAGCCCTGTAATCATGTCTACTTCTACTGCTGTTAAAGTTGCAGGTGTCACACCTTGGATTCACCATAGCTGGCTGAAACTAGCAGCAGCAGTGACTCCCGACTATGACCAGTGGATTAACCAACAAGACCCTGATTGCCCCACCCGAATAGACCTACGGCGAATCCCAACCACCAGTAAGAAGGACAACTGCCCTGCTCTGACCACACTGGAGGCTGGTCAGTCTACACATGGCTGAAGCTTGAAGATCTTGCAAGCTCTGCTCTAGTCACATCCTGGAAGCTGACTAGTCTACACACAGCCGAAGCTAAGAGGACCATCTCTAGATAAGTAAATGTAGATAAAATTTATAAGCCTAGTTACCACCATCTTGGGGTCCATCCATATTTTGCAGATCCGCCTCTGAAGAGCACAGCTGTGTGGAAACAGGAAGTCAAGAACCAGTGGCCATTTATTTCACCAGTGGGACGACAGGCTCTCCTAAGATGGCCCAGCACTCTCAGAGCAGCTTCAGCATTGGGTTCACCGTCTGTGGAAGGTAGGGAAGAAAACTCTGGTTTTGGGTTTGAAACTAATCCCCAAATGTCATCTTTGATTCCTAGGACAGTCCAGAGAAAACTGCTGCCACGGTAAGGGGAGATTTTTATGTCACTGGAGACAGAGGAATGATGGACAGTGATGGGTATTTCTGGTTTGTCGGCAGAGCTGATGATGTCATTATTTCCTCTGGGTTTGTAGATTTGCCACTCTTAAGAGGCAAGGATTGACAGGGGGGGAGCTCTCCTACTGGAGGATGTGGTGGTCAAAGGCTTCTTTTCCTTTTCAGGTACCGTATTGGGCCATTTGAAGTGGAGAGTGTGCTTGCTGAGCATCCAGCAGTTGTCAAATCAGCTGTTGTCAGTAGTCCATATCCAATTTGTGGAGAGGTAGATGAATATCATTAATTAAAGTAGCAACTTTATATTTTTGAGTTCTGTCCATTTGACCATGGTAAAGGCTGAACCAAAAGTGGTCATTTAATTCTCACTATGAGGCATGCATTTGGCCAAAATATAAACCAGGCAACCAACTTTACAATAAGTCGTGTCCCAAAGGGGAGCTATTAGGATTCTTTTGAAGGCAAGTGACAGAAACTCAACTCAAACTGCCTTAAGTTAAAAAAAAAAAAAAGACATTTGGCTCATATAAATGACAAGTATTCAAGTACAGCCACATCCAAGGGTTCATGTAAGGTTGGCAAGTCTTAGTCTCTCTCCATTTTTGGCTCTGCTGTTCTTTATGCTGGCTCCATTTGAGCAGGTTCTTCCTATTTGATAGCAATCAACTCCAGACTTACACAGGTTAACAATCCTCCACCCCTCCAGGAAAGGACAGAGCTCTCTTTTCAGTCATTTCAAGTAACTCTCAGGACTGCATTTGCCTACCTTAGATCACATCTCTCACCAATGTGGTTCAGGGAATGATATATGCTGATCGGCCAGACTTGGATCATATGTCTATCATTGGAGGTAGGGGTTGGTGTCAATCCCACCAGAGAGGATAGGGTAATACTCTATAGGAAAAACTACAGTAGCTACTAAAAAGGGGGAACAGATACTGCATAAGCATATGCAGATTTCACTGAATAGGCAGCAGATTTCACTGAATGGACAACTGTCATGGAACTCAGAATACATTTTCTCACAGAAACAAGGCAGATAGAAAATTGTGGCCAGTTTCCCAAACAAGTCTCATGAGCCTGTTTAGGACCAATGGGAAGGAAACTCTGGCAATGACAATAATAGTCTTAATTCTAGGAAGAAGCCCAATTTTCCTAATTTCCTTTCCTCATGGAAGTTTCCTACAGACACAGCAAGTGACAAAATTTCAAAAGTTTGTCTCTCAGCATCCTCCCACATCTGTACCTCCCTCTCACACACCAGTGAGCCTCTGCAGTGACACTATGGGTCCCCTACTCTTACCTCTTATACCCCCTCCACTCCCATTTATTCCATTCTCAGAAATAGTTTCCTCCTGCTGCCATGTTCTCATCCTCTCAATATAAATGATTTCAGCTGAAGAGCAGAAGTAACCACCAATTAGAATCAATGAATAATATAAATTATGCTTACTAACCTCAGTAATTATCTAATTGGTAGGTTTTAAACAGTATTACAAAGAGAAGCAAACAATATGAGGCAAAAAACGACCTTATAGAGATAGATCAATCTTTCCTGAGAGTTTTTTGTTTCATTTTGTTTTGTTTTGAGATGGAGACTTGCTGTCACCCAGGCAAAAAGCAGGAGTGCAGTGGTGCAGTTATAGCTCACTGCAACCTCAAACTGCTGGGTTCAAGCATCCTCCCGCCTCAGCCTCCTGAGTCGCTAGGACTACACATGTGCATTATCGTGCCCTGGCTAATTTTTTCTTTTTAGTCTTTATAGAGATGGGGTCTCACTATGTTGACCAGGCTGGTTTCAAACTCCTGAGCTTAAACTATCCTTCTACCTTGGCCTCCCAATGTTGTGGGATTATAGGTGTAAGCCACTACACTCAGCCCCTTCCTGAGATTTGATCTCCCAGGATACACAGTCCTTCCTCCATTGAGACTCTTCAAACTCCCTTGAAACCACATATTCTCTGGGAGCTCCATTTGTCCCCCTGGTACATGCTTCTAGTGGTATAGATTCGAAGGAGTAAGTGGTCATCTATAAAGCAAAGACTGCCTGTGAAATAAATGGGATCACTCTGAAATGTTAAATACATGTGTGACCTGTAAATAGAACTTAGCTTTCTTGAACCGCTGCACTCCTCATACTCACAAACCATTTACCTGGAATTATTCTCAAAACCTCACTTTGTAATTGTATCCAAGCTTTGTTCAGAAGCAATCTCTGGCATTTGCAGTCATCACTCAAACTGCTATTAACAAACAGTAAGTACCTATGTTCAGCATTGGTTGCAGATCCTTGATGTGTCTGAAAAACAGAGCAAGATAAATTATCTGTTGCAGGTGGTGAAAGCTTTTGTTGTCTTAGCTCCATCCTGTAAGTCCTACAGCCTAGAGAAATTAACTCTTGAGCTTCAGGATCATGTGAAAAAAATCAACTGCACCTTACAAATATCCAAGAAAGTAAGTATTTTGTCCAAAAGTTAAGTTTGGATACCTACTGTTTTTCCACATTTCCCAACTAAAGCCCAAAGATAAGAATGAAGAGACACTAAACCTCTGATTTTTGCATTCTAAAGAGAATTGTCAACAAGGACTAAGTGAAGCATCTCTCTCCAGGTTTGTGAAAAGGTAACTCTACTGGCTCTGCTACCTCTGACCAAGTGACAAATAAGGCCATGTGTCTCTATTCCAGGTGTCAGAGCCAGAGGAGAAGAGTGGACAACCCAACTGCCCACCACAGGTCCCTAGAAGTACAGGTCAAGCCTATGCTGGGGAGAGGCAAACAGGTACAACATACACTGGGTTTGAGATTTAAATTACTATAAAATATATATTTCATCTTCATTCCAGTTTCCTGGTACATAGCCGCTAAAACCCCTGGAATTTCTGAAGTGGTAAGTGCTTTTTATTATTATTATTATTATTAACAAATATATGTCCTTTTTGCTTGTCTTTTAGATGAACTGGTCTCTGTGCAAATCCTGAGTGCTAAAGCTTCCAACAAGACTGATGCTAGCTCGTGTCACCAGGAAGATGCTACGTCATGCCAAGTGTTTTCAGCGCCTAGCAATTTTTGGTTCTGTGAGGGCACTGCATAAAGATAATAGAACAGCAACCCCTCAGAATTTCTCCAACTATGAATCCATGAAACAGGACTTCAAACTGGGGATTCCAGAGTATTTCAACTTTGCTAAAGATGTCCTGGACCAATGGACTGATAAGGAAAAGGTATGGGGGGAGGGCCAGTCAGACCACAATTTTTTAAATCAATGACTGGTTTTTCTTTCCTCAGGCTGGAAAGAAACCTTCAAATCCAGCCTTCTGGTGGATCAACAGAAATGGAGAAGAGATGCGATGGAGTTTTGAGGAACTGGGATCTCTGTCCAGAAAATTTGCCAATATACTTTCAGAAGCCTGTTCCCTACAAAGAGGAGATCGGGTAATTCTGATTCTGCCCAGGGTCCCAGAGTGGTGGCTTGCAAATGTGGCCTGTCTGCGAACAGGTTAGTAATGTTTGCTTTCCGATCATATTTATTTCTAAACACTGTTTCTTTTCTGCCCCTTTAGGGACAGTTTTAATTCCAGGAACCACTCAGCTGACCCAGAAAGACATTCTCTACAGACTACAATCTTCAAAAGCAAACTGCATTATCACCAATGATGTTTTAGCCCCAGCAGTAGACGCTGTTGCATCCAAATGTGAAAATCTGCACTCCAAGCTGATTGTATCAGAGAACTCCAGAGAGGGGTGGGGGAACCTCAAGGAGTTGATGAAGTGAGTAGCCACACTTGTTGTAAAACAGCTTCAGCAAACTTTTTTTTTTTTTTTTTTGAGACAGAGTCTTTCTCTGTCACCCAGGCTGGAGTACGGTGGCTCGATCTTGGCTCACTGCAACCTCCACCTCCCTGGTTCAAGCGATTCTCAGCCTCCTGAGTAGCTGGGATTACAGGTATGTGCCACTGTGCCTGGCTAATTTTTGTAAACATGCAGTCATTGTAGTTTTTCCTTTGCAGACATGCCAGTGACAGCCACACCTGTGTGAAGACAAAACACAATGAGATCATGGCCATATTCTTTACCAGTGGAACAAGTGGATATCCGAAAATGACTGCACACACCCACAGCAGTTTTGGTTTAGGATTATCTGTAAATGGAAGGTATACTTTCACAAAAGTGCAGCTTGAAGTGTATGTACATCAGGGCTACTCTTTGTTTTCCCAGGTTCTGGCTAGATTTGACACCCTCAGATGTGATGTGGAATACCTCAGATACGGGCTGGGCAAAGTCTGCATGGAGTAGTGTTTTTTCTCCGTGGATCCAGGGAGCATGTGTATTCACACACCATTTACCCCGTTTTGAGCCGACTTCTATCTTGCAAGTAAGCCAAAGCACAAAGAGGTCAATATTTAGAAGACCAAGAGTTTGCTTTTTCTAAATTGCAGACACTCTCCAAGTACCCCATCACAGTCTTCTGTTCAGCACCAACTGTATACCGAATGCTTGTACAGAATGATATAACCAGGTAAGAAATGTTAGTAAATAGGCATCTAGTGGCCTAAATCTAACTTATCTGGTTTTCTGAGAAGCTATAAGTTTAAAAGCTTAAAGCACTGTGTGAGTGCTGGGGAACCAATTACCCCTGACGTGACTGAAAAATGGAGAAACAAGACGGGCCTGGATATCTACGAAGGATATGGACAGACTGAAACGGTACCTGACCTCACTGAAAAGACATAGCTGGAATGTTATCTTACTTTTTCTTCTTCTTAACTAGGTGCTAATCTGTGGAAATTTTAAGGGAATGAAAATTAAACCTGGCTCAATGGGAAAACCTTCTCCTGCTTTCGATGTTAAGGTTTGCACATCCCCTTCCAGGAGAATGTTTAATTCCTTAAATAAATTGTTCTATTTTATCCTAGATTGTAGATGTAAATGGCAATGTTCTACCTCCTGGACAAGAAGGAGATATTGGCATTCAAGTTCTACCCAACCGACCATTTGGCCTTTTTACTCATTACGTAGTAAGTGACTTACTAAATAATCTCATTTTCTAACCATAACAACAAAATGCTATTTGTTTTGCAGGATAATCCTTCAAAAACAGCTTCAACTCTACGAGGCAATTTCTATATCACTGGGGACAGAGGATATATGGATAAAGATGGGTATTTCTGGTTTGTTGCAAGAGCAGATGATGTCATATTATCCTCTGGGTAACTTTCTTTTCCATATGTGCATATGTCTGCCTGTATGTATTCCTGCCATATGTGTTTCTAGCTATCGAATTGGACCATTTGAGGTAGAAAATGCCCTGAATGAACACCCTTCAGTTGCAGAGTCAGCTGTTGTCAGCAGCCCAGACCCCATCAGAGGAGAGGTAAAAGAACTGATTCATGTCAACTTTATAATCATTTTCCTGGTGTTTCAAATATTTATTTTAGGTAGTAAAGGCTTTTGTCGTTCTAAATCCTGATTACAAGTCACATGATCAAGAACAACTAATAAAGGAGATTCAGGAGCATGTTAAAAAAACTACAGCACCTTACAAATATCCCAGAAAGGTAGGCATCCTAATTATAACGAATATTTGCTCCAGGCTAATTTTCTTCCCCTTGATGCCAACAGGTAGAATTTATTCAAGAGCTGCCAAAGACTATCAGTGGGAAGACAAAAAGAAATGAACTGAGGAAGAAAGAATGGAAGACAATTTAAAGTTGTTTCATTAATTACCATATCTATAAAACAAACATAGTATCTGTCAATCTCTAGAAACCACAAGATGATGGAGAGGTCATAAAAACTGTGGTAGTATGCTTAGAAACTGTTGATTTAAAATATCTTGTGGTTATGATATCAGAGGCTAAATTTTGAAATAAAATATTTGGCAAATTCCTCCACATTAGTGTCAATGTTCCTATCATTTCTTAATATAAAAATAATACCATCAATTGCTGATTAATTTTTAAATGTATAGTATAGAAGCAGTTTCTGAACCAGATCTCTGCTACATAGGTTTTCAAACTTTAGTTGACTAATTCTTCTGATATGTTGATATACAAATCAGAACCAATGTTCAAGCCTGAAATAAAACTAAAGAACTTATAAAAGTTTTTAGAAAAATATAAAATATCAGTTAGAAGATTATGATAATCTCAAAGTACAAGAATCTACCTGAAAATAGACTAGGGATTTTTATTAGTCACATTTTTTGCAAATAATTTAAAAATAGTTTAGACTTGTTTCAAGGTCTAACTATAAAAGAAGGATCATATACTATTGTTGCTTATTATATGTAATCTAATAAATACTGTTTACAAAAGATTACACTTGTGGTTCCTGAAGAAAGTATGGTA